CACCCACTCCCTGCAGCCACCCGGCTTGTTGCTACTCAATGCTTGGCACCCCCAGTCCTAGGCCTGTGCCCTGGCTGTTCTCAACACCATTCGTTCCACAGGGCTCCCTGCTTCGCGAACTTGTGTCTGCTCAGGCGTCACCTTCTCAATACAGCCTCCTCCTTCCTCCCTTCCGCTCCCTCCCTTCTGTTTTTTTTTCTTTCTTTCTTTCTTTTTTTCTGAGACGGAGTCTCACGCTGTCACCCAGGCTGGAGTCCAGTGGCGCAATCTCAGCTCACTGCAGCCTCCGCCTCCGGGGTTCAAGCGATTCTCCTGCCTCAGCCTCCCAAGTAGCTGGGATTACAGGCATGTGCCACCACGCCCAGCTAATTTTTTTTTTCTGTTTTTAGTAGAGACGGGGTTTCTCCACGTTGGTCAGGCTGGTCTCGAACTTCCGACCTCAGGTGATCCACCCGCCTCGGCCTCCCAAAGTGCTGGGACTACTGGCGTGAGCCAACGCGCCCGGCCCTCCTCCTTTTTCCATCGCGCTCAGCAACTATCACTCGTCGCCCGTTCTGTTTCTTCTCTGGTGTCCGCCAAGTGCCGATTACAGTGCTTTGCACACAGAAGGTGCTCAATACATGAATGCCTTTGAGATTACCCGGTTTATTCATTTACCTACGTTATTTATCAAGAGCCACACTGCGAGCCCAGGGGCAGGGTCAGGTTGACGGCTCTACGCACGGACCGCACCCGACAGCTGGTACCCCCACATCCCAGAACGCCGAAAAGCAGGAGTAAACGCTGGCTACAAATGCCTTTTTATACTGGTATCAAAGAGCCAGGCCACCAGCGATGCCACATCCGCCGGTCTACCCCCACCGACCCGCGAAGCACCCTCACAGCTCACGGCCCTCCCTCCAGGCCGGAAACGTCTCCGCCCGCTTCCGCTTCCCGATGCAGCCGCCACTGCCCGAAGCAAAGATGGCGCCAAGTGCGCGGCGCCGGCGGGGACGTCACAGTGGTCGCGCGCGGTGACGCCATCGCAGCGCGCCGGGAGTGTGGCGTTCTGTGAAGAGTTCGGTGCTAACCTCCCTCACGCGGCGGTGGCTGCCGGGACCCTAGCAGGTTTCAGCTGGAGCGGCGGCGGCGGCAACATGGCAGAGACCGCGGCCGGAGTGGGCCGCTTCAAGACCAAGTGAGCCCGGAGCTCTGGGGCCGTGCGGGGAGTGGTGCTCATTCGCCTCCCGCTCTCCTTCCAGCTATGCTGTGGAGCGCAAAATTGAGCCTTTCTACAAGGGCGGAAAAGCACAGGTACCAGCCTGGGGAAGGGCAGTGGGGCGGGCATGTTGCCTGGCTGAGACCTCTCTGTCCCCAGCTGGACCAGACTGGCCAGCACCTCTTCTGCGTCTGTGGCACCAGAGTCAACATTCTGGAAGTGGCCTCGGGGGCCGTGCTGCGGAGTCTGGAGCAGGTGAGGGCAGCCTGGGTGGGTGAGGGGCAAGTCACCGTGCTCGGCACACCACTCTTTCTCCTAGGAGGACCAGGAGGACATCACTGCCTTTGACCTCAGCCCTGACAACGAGGTATGTGGGGCGGGGCCTGGAGGGGACCCGCTCTGCCCCTCTGCTGACCTGTACCCTCCCCCAGGTGCTGGTGACAGCCAGTCGGGCATTGCTGCTGGCTCAGTGGGCCTGGCAAGAGGGCAGCGTTACCCGCCTGTGGAAGGCGATACACACGGCCCCCGTGGCCACCATGGCCTTCGACCCCACCTCCACTCTGCTAGCCACAGGTAGGGCCCTGCCGTGCAGGTGGGTCGTGGGCGCATTCCACCCCCTCACCTTGCTTCCCCGCAGGTGGCTGTGATGGGGCCGTGCGCGTCTGGGACATCGTGCGGCACTACGGGACACACCACTTCCGAGGCTCGCCCGGTGTCGTGCAGTGAGTTGGAAGGTGGAGGGGGAGGGCAGAGGCAGCTCACCCATCCTGTCCCGTCCGCCCACAGCCTAGTGGCCTTCCACCCGGACCCTACACGCCTGCTGCTCTTCTCCTCGGCCACGGATGCCGCCATCCGCGTGTGGTCACTGCAGGACCGGTCATGCCTGGCTGTGCTGACTGCCCACTACAGCGCCGTCACCTCACTGGCCTTCAGCGCCGACGGCCACACCATGCTCAGGTCAGCAGTGGGCCCTGGTAGGAGGGGGAGGCGACTTGACCTGAGGTTGCCGTTGCTCCTTCAGCTCCGGCCGTGACAAGATATGTATCATCTGGGACCTTCAGAGCTGCCAGGCCACGAGGACCGTGCCTGTGTTTGAGGTGGGGATGCCTGGAGGCCAGGGCTGGTTGAGTGATAGCAGCCTGTGACCCAATTCGTCTCCAGAGCGTGGAGGCTGCTGTGCTGTTGCCAGAGGAGCCAGTGTCCCAGCTGGGTGTGAAGTCCCCAGGGCTGTACTTTCTGACAGCTGGCGACCAAGGTGTGTTGGGCCGGGACATGGGCAGGCGGTAGGAGTCTCAGCAGCCCTGTCCCCACCCACACAGGCACTCTGCGCGTGTGGGAGGCAGCTTCTGGGCAGTGTGTGTACACGCAGGCCCAGCCGCCGGGCCCTGGGCAGGAGCTGACCCACTGCACCCTGGCACACACCGCCGGCGTGGTCCTCACCGCCACCGCCGACCACAACCTGTTGCTCTACGAGGCTCGCTCCCTGCGGCTGCAGAAACAGGTGCACACCTGCCCTTGCTCAGTCTGGAGGCTGCTCACATCTCCTGCTCCCTGCCACCCCGCAGTTCGCTGGCTACAGTGAGGAGGTTTTGGATGTCCGGTTTCTTGGGCCCGAGGACTCCCACGTTGTCGTGGCCTCCAATAGCCCCTGCCTAAAAGTGTTTGAGCTGCAGACGTCAGCCTGCCAGATCCTCCACGGCCACACGGGTGAGTGGGGCCAGCCCACCTGACACCCTGGGTGTGTGACCTATACCTCCCCACAACATCTCAGATATCGTCCTGGCCCTGGATGTGTTCCGGAAGGGGTGGCTCTTTGCCAGCTGTGCCAAGGTGAGGCACCCTGAGAGGTAGGGGCAGGGGCAACCAGCCTCTCTCCTCAACTCCCTGTCCCCAGGATCAGAGCGTCCGTATCTGGAGAATGAACAAGGCTGGCCAGGTGATGTGCGTGGCTCAGGGTTCCGGTCACACACACAGTGTGGGCACCGTCTGCTGCTCTAGGTAGTGAGTCGGGGCTGGGCCCAGGGGTGTCAGCTGTGTCTCCTCCTCTCCTGTTGGGTCACAGGCTGAAGGAGTCCTTCCTGGTGACAGGCAGCCAGGACTGCACTGTGAAGCTGTGGCCTCTTCCCAAAGCCTTGCTGTCCAAGAACACAGCCCCAGACAACGGCCCTATCCTCCTGCAGGCCCAGACCACTCAGCGCTGCCATGATAAGGTGACTCCATAGCCACTGGGGTGGGGGTGTGGATTGCTGAGCCACCACCTTCTCCCATTGCCAGGACATCAACAGCGTGGCTATTGCCCCCAACGACAAGCTGCTGGCCACAGGCTCACAGGACCGCACGGCCAAGCTCTGGGCCCTGCCACAGTGCCAGCTGCTGGGTGTCTTCTCAGGCCACCGGCGTGGCCTCTGGTGCGTCCAGTTCTCTCCCATGGACCAGGTGCTGGCCACGGCCTCAGCTGATGGCACCATCAAGCTCTGGGCACTCCAGGACTTCAGCTGTCTCAAGGTAAGTGGCGCTCCAGACCCTCCCCACTTCCCTGACATCTCATGCCCTACCCCCCACCTTGCAGACATTTGAGGGGCACGATGCTTCTGTGCTGAAGGTGGCCTTTGTGAGCCGTGGCACGCAGCTGCTGTCCAGGTGAGTGGGCTGGGGTGGGGCAGCGATGGAGTTGACGCTGAGCCTCTCCCCACCCCAAACCCAGCGGTTCGGATGGCCTCGTGAAGCTCTGGACCATCAAGAACAACGAGTGTGTGCGGACGCTGGATGCCCACGAGGACAAGGTCTGGGGGCTGCACTGCAGCCGGCTGGACGACCACGCCCTCACTGGGGCCAGTGACTCCCGAGTCATCCTCTGGAAGGTTGTGGGCCCCAAGGGCAGGGAAGAGTCGGGGGAGGCCCCATCTGACCCTAGTCTAACCCCAGGATGTGACCGAGGCGGAGCAGGCAGAGGAGCAGGCCAGGCAAGAGGAGCAGGTGGTCAGGTAAGGCCAGGGCAGTGGCGCCCCTCCCCGCAGCCCTCAGTGGCCTCTCCTCCCCTCCCCACAGGCAGCAAGAGCTGGACAACCTGCTGCATGAGAAGCGGTACCTGCGGGCGCTGGGCCTGGCCATCTCCCTGGATCGGCCCCACACCGTGCTGACTGTCATCCAGGGTCAGTGCCCACCCCGGGGGGCGAGGGGCTGGTTTCCCCAGCTCAGCCTTCCCTTCTCCCACAGCCATCCGGAGGGACCCTGAGGCCTGCGAGAAGCTGGAAGCCACCATGCTCCGACTGCGGCGCGACCAGAAAGGTTGGCGGCCAGTCAGGGTGGGTGGCCCGGTGGGGCAAGACGATGAGGGTCCTGTTGCCCACAGAGGCCCTGCTGCGCTTCTGCGTCACGTGGAACACCAACTCGCGGCACTGCCACGAGGCCCAGGCCGTGCTGGGTGTGCTCTTGAGGCGAGAGGCCCCCGAGGAGCTGCTGGCCTACGAAGGCGTGCGGGCAGCGCTTGAGGCCCTGCTGCCCTACACTGGTATGTGGGCACAGCCTGGGGTTGGGGGATCCCACCCCCCTGACCTCCCTCTGTCCAACCCCAGAGCGGCACTTTCAGCGGCTCAGCAGGACCCTCCAGGCCGCCGCTTTCTTGGACTTCCTGTGGCACAACATGAAGCTCCCTGTGCCGGCCGCCGCCCCCACCCCCTGGGAAACCCATAAAGGCGCACTGCCCTAGCCGGTCCGGCCTCTCTCCAGTCCATCCTGAACCCCTGGAAAACCCATAAAGGCCGCTCTCCTGGCCGGCTCTGTCTCTCTGGACTGCAGTCCAGCCCCCCACCCTGGCCAACACCCTACCTAGCCAGCCAGAAGGGCACTGGAGCTGATGGTCTCGGCCCTGCCACGCCCATCCCGCACCCTGGCCTGGCAGAGATCCAGCCCGCGGCTCCGCACGCTTAGACGGTGGGGGTCATGCAGAACAAGCTTTACTCAGAGGAACAGCAAATGGCCCCCTCCCATCCCTGCTGGCCAGGGAGATCCGCCCTCCCCGCTCCTCCCCAGCCCTGGGATGGCGCGGTCCATCCCCTCATCGGGATCCTCGCGCTCACTGCTCCGTCGTGGGGTGCGGCACAGAGTCCACGCACCCTCGAGGGCGGCCCTGGCGCCGTGGGCGCCGCTCCAGGGCCCTGCGTGTGACGGTGCAGCAGCGGCTCTGGATGGCGCCCGGCGAAGGTCGGGTGGGCACGGTGGGGGGAGGGGCGGTGGCCTGGGAGGGTTCAGGGAAGCCCCGGGCCTCACCCGCCGGGTCGTCTCCTCCACGGAACCCCGTCCCGCTCAGGAGAGCGCCCAGCCCTTCCGGCCGCAGCAGCACCGCGGGGAGTAGGCCCGCCCGGTCGCCGTACCTGCGAGGGGCGGGGTGTGGTTAGGGCCCCGCCCGCCTCGGCTAGCCTGCCCTGCCCACGCCCGCTCCCGCGTACCTGCATAGCCACCAGCCGCGGTCTGACGTTTCCAACACGCGCACGCGCGCCCCCGCGGGCACGGACAGCTCATCTGCGCGGCTGCTCTCGTAGGCGCGGGAAGCACAGAACTGGGGACCTGGTGGGAGTGGGTGTTTGGAGTCACCGCGGGGCCACAGAGGACGAGGCCCGCCCGCACCCTTCTCCACATTCTCCTTGCTTGAGTCTGCTGACGGCGGGGCCGCTCTAAGACCGGTTCGGGGCTTCCTCTAGGTGCGGAGACCAAGCACGGGCTCCTGGCCCGCCCTGCCCGCGGTGCTTCTGGCCCAGTCTTGCCACACGGTCAAGCCGCAGTGGTGGCGTGAGGGGTGGGGTTAGGCGCATACCGCTGCTCCCTAGGGACGGGCCTCCCTCCCGGCCTTGGCCCGGGGCCGCCTCCTCCAGGTAGGGCGCTGGAAACCAGGCGGTCTGCCGGTCTTCGTTCTCCACCAGCCACCAGCCTGTGCGCAAGAAGCGGGCAGGGACTCAAATCTCGAGGCTCCCTCGGGTCCAGGAGCAGAGGAGCAAATCCCTGGGTTCTTGGGGGGCCCTACCTGAGGGGTGCCGCAGCAGCACGTCCAGGCTCTCCTGGGCCTGCGCCTGAAAAGGCCTATCCCGCGTGTCCTGGGTACAGAAGGGCTGCAGGCAGCGCAGGCTCTGAGCCTCCAGACTGTGGATGGAGAGGCGGCCCGCAGCGCGAGAAAGAGGCTGCTCCTCTGGGGTGGGCAGGATCACCCGGCTGGGAAGGGCAGCCCGTACGAGTGAGAGGTAGGCGGATGGGGAGGGTGAAACTGGGGGCGCCACCCCGGCAAGACCGCCAGCCTCCCACTCTCTGCCCCTATTCGCTGGCTGTTCCCCCCCACCCTGGACCTCTCCCAGCTCCAAACGCCGCTGCATGCTGGGAGTTTGGGGCGAGTCAGGCACCTGCCGGGTGGCAGCGCGGGCTCCAGGTCCAGGGGTTGCGGTGCGAAGAAGCCAGTGATCGTCGGGCTCCGTGCCACGCGCTCTGCAGTCGCCAGCAGCCTCCGAGAATAGGTTTCCAACAGCTGCAGGCGCGCCAGGCCGCGGCTCGTGCGCCCCACGCGTCCCAACAGTGGTGCATCTTAAGGCACCACAAAAACGTACTGTGATACGCCGCTTTGGGCTTCACTGGTCCCTGGCGCCCCCAGGCAAGCCACCGCCTTCCCCGCTCCCGTACCCAGGCTGGCCTGACCGAGAAGCTTTGGGAGAACGCGGTCAGATCTCCGCAGCAGGCCCGCCTCCACCGGGAAGGTCTCCTTGAGGGTCTTCTGAGGGCGGGAACCAGGGCATTGGTCTTCCAGAGCCCACTGTGCACCCTTGAGAGGGCGGGGTCCCTCACCCGGATGGCAGGGGCTGGGAGCTTCAGCAGGGACGAAGGGCCTCCAGTGGGAGTCACTGATGGGAGGCAGTCCAGTGGGAGGCAGCCGCGTGGGGAAGCCGCCACCGCGGCATCAGGGTGGCCCAGGGTCACTCACCTTGAGCTGCCTGAATTCGTCCCAACTCCTGCGCACGAAGGTGTCGCTGCCGTCTGACCAGCGCACAGAGAAGGCAAACGTCTGGGGGACAAAAAGTTGGGAGTGCCGTGGAGGTGCTGGTCCAGGCACCCCCTTCCTATCCCTTGGGGCCACTAAGGACCCAGCCAGGTCTTACTTGGAGCCTCTTGATCTGCACCAGGGCTGCCCCTTGCACTGAAACTGGGTATCGGGGGCCTGCCATGGCTGTGGCTTCCAGGCTGCAGATTCCTGAAATGGGCGAGGACCCTTCTGCCTCCCCGTGCTTGAGAGGGCTCTGGGGGACCCAGAAAACCCCCTGGGATAGAATCCTGGCAACACCTCAAGCCTGTGGGGTCCTTGTGGAGCCGCCCCAGCTGAGTCCTTTGCAGCTTTCTTGCTGTCCCCCAAGCCCACGATCTGGGGGCAGGAGCACAGGGATTGGGGGACTTCCAGGCAGAGCTGCTGGGAGGAAGAAGAAGAATGAGCTTTCCAGCCCTGGAGGCGTGCAAGACTGAAGAAGGGGCGAAGGGTAGGCGGGACTGCTGCCTGGGGCCCTCCTGCCTGCCTCTGGCCACAGGAGGAGGGAGGAGAAGGCAGGGCTAATCAAAGCGCCACCTGTCCTGCCCACCTCTCTGGATTCCCCTACCCTGTGAGGTAATTGCCCTGCCAGGGTGCGCCCAACAACTTTGAACTGGCCTGGGGATTTCTGTGCAGAACCAAGGACTCAGTGCTTACAGCTTTAAGTGCTTTGTCTGACTTAATCCTAATGCTGGAGGAAAGGTCTCTTAATGTCCCCAACTCATAGAGGAGGAAATGTGTGTTAAATGCGTAATTATTGTGAGCTGTTCTATACATGCTGGGGGAGGGGCAGACCTCACAGGCTCACCCCAGGGGTTCCCCTGCAGTGAGGAGACTTGGGGTAGGAGAAAGAGGGCCCATCTGTGCAGTCACTGGCATTTGGTGGGTGGGGGTGGTGGTCAGGGAAGTGGTCACTAGGGCTGTTTTGAGAACCACCTCTCAATTCACGATTTGCCATGACTTACTGCAAACATGGCCTGGGCAGAGGCTCGCCCAGGTGCCCCACCTCTCTGGCTGCTTCCTTATAGTTCGGGCTTCGGAAGCCACATTCAACCCTGGCACACAGTGGTTTTTCCTCGTGCTGGGGCCACCAGTTCTGTGTTGGGATGCACCTACTCCAGCCCCTTCAGGGAGCAGTCAGCCTCTAAGGCATCCCTCCAGGAAGCTGCCCTGGCTGCAACAAAGGGCCTTTGTGTGTCTGTCCCACCAGCACTCTCTCTCATGCCCTCAAGCTGTCCCTGGTCTTGGCATGGGCAATGAACACCTGCTCACATAGGGCTGATTTGCAGGGTTCCCCCAGCCAGCTGTCACCTTCTCCCTGTCTCAGCTGAGGGCCCAGCTGACCTGGTGGGGTCCAGCGTGTGAACCCAGGGGAGACCTTGCTCCCCTGGAAGACAGGAGAAGCTGGGGAGGATTTATTCACAAGCAGAGGCCTAGAGGGATTCTGAGGCCACCTGCCTACCCCAGCTGACAGCTCCTGCCCCACACCCCATCAGCCCTGCATGGTTTCCACTTTTTCCTCCCCTACCCTCTTTTCTTGCCTGAATAGTACACCCCACCCTCCATCTGTATGCTCCTCACTTGCCCCTACAAAATCCACTCCAAGGACAGACACAGTGCCTCACCTGTAATCCAAGTACTTTGGGAGGCCGAGGCAGGGGGATTGCTTGAGCTCAGGAGTTCGAGACCAGTCTGGGCAACATGTTGAGACCTCCATCTGTGCCCCCCAAAAATACAAAAATTAGCTGGGCGTGGTGGCGTGTGCCTGTAGTCTACTTGGGAGGCTGAGGTGGGAGATCACTTGAGCCTAAGCAGTCGCGGCTGCAGTGAACAAGATCGCGCCACTGCACTCCACCCTGGGTAACGGAACAAGACCCTGTCTCAAAAAAAAAAAAGAAATCCACTCCCCATATGATAGCCAGCGGAA